GTAGTGTATAGACAGCCCCATGGTGGCCCCACTGGGTGTGGACGGCCCGTCCCTGTACACAGTAGTGTATAGACAGCCCCATGGCGGCCCCACTGTGGACGGCCCGTCCCTGCATACAGTAGTGTATAGACAGCCCCATGGTGGCCCCACTGGGTGTGGACGGCCCGTCCCTGTACACAGTAGTGTATAGACAGCCCCATGGCGGCCCCACTGGGTGTGGACGGCCCGTCCCTGCATACAGTAGTGTATAGACAGCCCCATGGCGGCCCCACTGGGTGTGGACGGCCCGTCCCTGCATACAGTAGTGTATAGACAGCCCCATGGCGGCCCCACTGGGTGTGGACGGCCCGTCCCTGCATACAGTAGTGTATAGACAGCCCCATGGCGGCCCCACTGTGGACGGCCCGTCCCTGTATACAGTAGTGTATAGACAGCCCCATGGCGGCCCCACTGTGGACGGCCCGTCCCTGTACACAGTAGTGTATAGACAGCCCCATGGTGGCCCCACTGGGTGTGGACGGCCCGTCCCTGTACACAGTAGTGTATAGACAGCCCCATGGTGGCCCCACTGGGTGTGGATGGCCCGTCCCTGCATACAGTAGTGTATAGACAGCCCCATGGCGGCCCCACTGGGTGTGGACGGCCCGTCCCTGCATACAGTAGTGTATAGACAGCCCCATGGCGGCCCCACTGGGTGTGGACGGCCCGTCCCTGCATACAGTAGTGTATAGACAGCCCCATGGCGGCCCCACTGTGGACGGCCCGTCCCTGTACACGGTAGTGGATGGCCCCATGGGGGCTCTGTCGAGTGTGGACAGCCCTGTCCCTCCCCCATCCGGTGTAGACAGCCCTGTGGCTGCACTGGGGGCGGGTGGTGCGGGTTCTGCATCGGGACAGGACGCAAGGGCTCCAGGGGGGCAGTGGGACTGCATCCAGAGGTGGTTCGAGGGCTCCAGGTCAGAGTCTAAATCTCTGCCTATGTGTGCACTTCAGGATTTTGAGGCTGTTTTCCAAAAGTCTTTTTTTTTTTTTTTTCCTTTTTGAGACGAAGTCTCGCTCTTGTCCCCCAGGCTGCAGTGCAGTGGCGCAATCTCGGCTCACTGCAACCTCTGCCTTCTGAGTTCAAGCGATTCTTCTCCCTCAGCCTCCCAAGTAGCTGGGATGACAGGCACCCGCCACCATGCCCAGCTAATTTTGTATTTTTAGTAGAGACAGGGTTTCACCATGTTGGCCTGGCTGGTCTCGAACTCCTGACCTCATGATCTGCCTGCCTTGACCTCCCAAAGTGCTGGGATTACAGGCATGAGCCACTGTGCCTGGCTGTGTTCCAAAAGTCTTGTACGGAAAGAGGAAACCTGGCAGTAAAGTCCACAGGGGTGTGTGTCACCCGCCGTGGCAGGACAGGGCGTGTGTCACCTGGCGTGGCAGGACAGGGCATGTTGCCTGAGTGTGAGGATCGCGCCCGTTGGCTCGCTTCCCCCGCATTTTGGGTTTGATCTTTGACTTTCGGAGGGAGATCACAGGAGGTTGGCTCCCAATCTGGTTCCCCTAGCTGCGTTTGGGAGGCCGTCCGTGTGTAGTGCTGATATGAACTGAAGGGGCGGCACCTCTGCCCTGTGAGTTTGCGCCCCACATCGTGGGTGACTGGGCGGCACCTCTGTCCTGTGAGTTTGCGCCCCGCATCGTGGGTGACGGGACGGCACCTCTGCCCTGTGAGTTTGTGCCCCACATCATGGGTTACTGGGCCGCACCTCTGCCCTGTGAGTTTGCATCCTGCATCGTGGGTGACTGGGCGGCACCTCTGCCCTGTGAGTTTGCATCCTGCATCGTGGGTGACTGGGCAGCACCTCTGCCCTGTGAGTTTGCGCCCCGCATCGTGGGTGACTGGGCGGCACCTCTGCCCTGTGAGTTTGCGCCCCGCATCGTGGGTTACTGGGTGCACTTGTTTAAATCGTCTCCTGGTGGTTTGAGCACATTCCCTCTGGTGCTGTCTTAAAGCTTCCCTTTGGAGACTTACCGGGGGTCAGAGGCCGACTTCTGAATCCTCAAGGACAGTAAGGAAGTGAGAAGGATGGAGGGATCCGAGGATGGCTGGAGAAGGGAAGGAGGTGGAAGAGAAGGAAGTGGAGAGGGGCGTACCCCTAAGAAGAGTTGGAAGGGGCCTTGCGGGTGGGGGGCTGTGGTGGGCGTCAGAGGTGGTGTGGAAGGTTGCAGGAGAAGAAAAGGCCAGTCTGAGATGGCTGCAGACTTCTGGTTCCAAGTCTAGGACACTCGGAAAAAGGAAAACGATGGAGACAGGAAACAGATCGGGGCTTGCGGGGGTTGGGTGCGTCAGTGCCACACAGACGTTTTTCAGGGCAGGGAAACTCCTCTGCGTGACCCCACAGTGGTAGATCCGTGTCATCCTGCGTTTTTCCAGACTCAACAGAGCGTGCGGCAGCGGGAGAGCCCAGTGCACGCTGTTGACTCGGGGTGATAGTGACCCGTCCAAGGAGGTTTATTGACTGTAACAGATGCAGGCGGTCACGCAGGACCTTCCTGATCGGGGACCCGGGAGGCTTTCTGCTGACAGCGTTCAGCCTGGCAGGGATGTGGCCAGTTTCTGACCCTCAGCCCGAAGGTATCCTGTCTCCTTCCCGGTGGGATCGAGGTGCAGGCCCCCGGAATGTCAGCTCACCCTCATTTAAAGTTGCCCGTCCCCCTTTTCCACCGCCCCTCTTTTCTTGTTCTAAATACGATTGCAAACAAGCGCAGTTATCACAGTGAGCAGTGGCAGAGAAGACGAGATCCTGGATGCCCACTGCAGCTTAGCTGTATTCTAGAAACTCCTGAAGTTTGGGGAGGGGCGGAGATGCCGGCGCGCTTTGATGCCGGGCTGCCGGGATGTCTGGGCTGCCGTGCGTGTTTGTGGAGGCGCAGCTGCACCTGGCGTGCCCTGTGCTCTGGAGGGGCAAGCCGGAGTCGGCACCGAGCCTGCAGCCAGCTCTGGTGTTGTCGTGGAGGGGGGGGACCTCACTTCTCGCGGGGAGCGCCTTCGCCTGGGTCCCCGAGGCCGTCCCCAGGCTCTCTTCTCGGGGACCTGTTGATGCGCGTTCCGCCCAGGCTCTCCTCTCGGGGACCTGTTGATGCGCGTTCCGCCCAGGCTCTCCTCTCGGGGACCTGTTGATGCGCGCTCCAGGGCGAGCCACGTGACGGCTGCCGCGGTGCAGAAAGCGCCCCCTTGCCCGGCCGGACGGCCCAGCCCGGAGCGAACGGGGAGAGGAGAGAAGAGGACCGGAGGGAGCGGAGGGCAGTGCAGGGAGCGGAGAAGGAGGAGAGGAGAGCAGCGCCGGGAGCAGCCGGGTCTGCACAGTCGCGGGTCGGGAGAGGCGGCCGCCCCCACCCCCGGCGCCATGCGCCCTCCTCAGCCTGAGGAATGCGCGCGGCGCGGGCCCCGGCCCCAGAGCGCCTGGCGGGCGACGCATGGAGCGCGCTGAGCCCGGGCCACGCCTGCAGCGCCCCGCCGGCCCCGGCCCGGCCCTGCCCCGAGAGCGCGGCGCCCGGCCCGGCCCGCGGAGAGCCCTGCGCGCCGGCGGCATGCGACTCCGCGAGCGCTCGCTGCGCCAGGACCCCGACCTGCGCCAGGAGCTGGCCTCACTGGCCCGCGGCTGCGACTTCGTGCTGCCCTCTCGGTTCAAGAAGCGGCTGAAGGCCTTCCAGCAGGTCAGCCCCGCGCGCCCCGCGGCTGCCCGACATTCTAACTGAGCGCTGTCTGTCGACTCTTCAGGTTCAGACACGGAAAGAAGAGCCTCTGCCCCCGGCCACGAGCCAAAGCATTCCGACCTTCTACTTCCCCAGAGGACGCCCGCAGGACTCCGTCAACGTGGATGCCGTCATCAGCAAGATCGAGAGCACCTTCGCCCGGTTCCCCCACGAGAGGGCCACCATGGATGACATGGGCCTGGTGGCCAAGGTACGTGTCACGCGTGGGACGTGGAGCAGCCGCTGACTGCCCACTCCTGCCCTCTCTGCCCCAGGCCTGCGGCTGCCCCCTCTACTGGAAGGGGCCGCTCTTCTATGGCGCCGGCGGGGAGCGCACGGGCTCCGTGTCCGTCCACAAGTTCGTCGCCATGTGGAGAAAGTGAGTCCTGGGCTGGGCAGGGGGCTGTGTCGGAGGGTGGTGCCCAGTCATCCTGTCCTTCCAGAATCCTCCAGAACTGCCACGACGACGCGGCCAAGTTCGTCCATCTGCTCATGAGCCCCGGCTGCAACTACCTGGTGCAGGAGGACTTTGTCCCCTTCTTGCAGGTGAGAGCCTGCGTCTACACCACAGGCCTTATACACCACGCGCCTCGTGTCTTCCCACCCGCAGGACGTGGTGAACACGCACCCGGGGCTGTCGTTCCTGAAGGAGGCGTCCGAGTTCCACTCGCGCTACATCACCACGGTGGGTCCCCAGCGGAGGGGCCGTCGGTTCCAGCGCACCCACCGCACTGACAGCGCCCCCGCAGGTCATCCAGCGGATCTTCTACGCCGTGAACCGGTCCTGGTCCGGCAGGATCACCTGCGCCGAGCTGCGGAGGAGCTCCTTCCTGCAGGTGCGGAGCGGCCCCCTGTCCCCTGCCCCCTGCCCGCGCTCAGGCCGCCTGGGTCCTTTGGCAGAATGTGGCGCTGCTGGAGGAGGAGGCGGACATCAACCAGCTGACCGAATTCTTCTCGTACGAGCATTTCTACGTCATCTACTGCAAGTTCTGGGAGCTGGACACGGACCACGACCTGCTCATCGACGCGGACGACCTGGCGCGGCACAATGACCACGGTGCGTGGGGGCACAGGGGCGGGCGGGCCGCGGCGGGCTGCCCATCAACCGCATTCCTTTCCAGCCCTTTCTACCAAGATGATAGACAGGATCTTCTCAGGAGCAGTCACACGGTACGTACGGCTCAGGCGCCTGACGGCAGCCATCTTCGTCTCTCCATCCTGGCTTTCGATCTAGAGGCAGAAAAGTGCAGAAGGAAGGGAAGATCAGCTATGCCGACTTTGTCTGGTTTTTGATCTCTGAGGAAGACAAAAAAACACCGACCAGGTGGGTTCCTGCTGCGGCATGCGTTTGTCCCAGGCAGGGGCTGACAGAGCTCGCCGTGCCGCAGCATCGAGTACTGGTTCCGCTGCATGGACCTGGACGGGGACGGCGCCCTGTCCATGTTCGAGCTCGAGTACTTCTACGAGGAGCAGTGCCGAAGGCTGGACAGCATGGCCATCGAGGCCCTGCCCTTCCAGGACTGCCTCTGCCAGATGCTGGACCTGGTCAAGCCGAGGACTGAAGGTGATGCCCCGTGAGGGCATGGCCCAGGGTGACACGCGCCTTGGACGCACTCCCCTCCCCGCAGGGAAGATCACGCTGCAGGACCTGAAGCGCTGCAAGCTGGCTAACGTCTTCTTCGACACCTTCTTCAACATCGAGAAGTACCTCGACCACGAGCAGAAAGAGCAGATCTCCCTGCTCAGGGTGAGTGCGGCGGGCACGCGGGCCGGGCCGCGCGCCGTGTACGTAACCCGTGTGCTTCCTCCAGGACGGTGACAGCGGCGGCCCCGAGCTCTCGGACTGGGAGAAGTACGCGGCCGAGGAGTACGACATCCTGGTGGCCGAGGAGACTGCGGGAGAGCCCTGGGAGGACGGGTGAGTGGGGAGGACGGGTGAGTGGGGGGACGGGGCGTCTTGGAAAGCAGAGGTGTCCCCACAGGATCTCTGAGAGTCTGTGTGGTCCGTGGCCGCGCTGGGTTCCCCGGAGCAGCGCCCGACGTCACTGCCGAGACCTTAAGGGAAGGCGCGCGTCCAGTCCTCGCACTGCTGCGTGTTCTGGTCAGAACGGAAGTGGTAGCCTCCACTGGGAGCTTCTGTGCTTTGGGAGAATGTGTCTAAACTGTGGTCCTGTTTGTTCTCCAGTCCTGTGTGGACACCACGACCCAGTTGTAAACACAGGTCCCGTGCAGCTCGCTTTGGGGAAGAGGCGCGCCCGCCCAGGTCCTCTGTGTGTAGCTCACGCCCGGGGCTCCGTCCCGTCCTGGGTGGGTTTTCACCTGCACCGCAGGCCCCTCCCCCGGGAGCATTCGTGGAGCCGGCGTCCTCAGCCAGGAGCGCGTTGCTGGCTCAGCGGCTGGAGCTCAAGGTCGGCTCAGGGGACTGTCTCGTGCTGGAGGTTGGCGGCCGAGCAGCCTGTGTTTCCCGGAAAACGGCCCAGGGCCTGCTCCGCGCTGCTGGCCACGTCTTCGCCATCCCCTCGTTGCAGGTTCGAGGCCGAGCTCAGCCCTGTGGAGCAGAAGCTGAGTGCGCTGCGCTCCCCGCTGGCCCAGAGGCCCTTCTTCGAGGCGCCCTCACCGCTGGGCGCCGTGGACCTGTACGAGTACGCATGCGGGGACGAGGACCTGGAGCCGCTGTGACGCCGCCCGCGAGAACGCCGCCGCGGGGCCGCTCCCCACGTGCCACCACCGGGCCACCGCGGCTCGTGTAAAAACTGTTGTGGAAAATGAGTGCGTTTGTACGGAATGATAAACTTTTATTTATTCACAGAAGCGTGTTGATTGCCGCTGTGGGTTCGTGG